TGTTGGTCAGGCTGGTCTCAAACTCCTGACCTCAAGCCATCCGCCCGCCTCGGCCTCCCAAAGGGCTGGGATTACAGGCGTGAGCCAGCGCTCCCGGCCCTGACCTCATTTTTTTTTTTTCTATTTTTAAAATAGGGATTCTAGTTCTGTTGCCTGGGCTGGAGTGCCGTGGCGCCATCTCGGCTCACCGCAATCTCTGCCTTCCGGATTCAAGCTATTCTCTTGCCTCTGCCTCCGGAGGGACTGGGACTACAGGCGCGCGCCACCATGCCCGGCTAATTTTTGTATTTTTAGTAGAGACGGGGTTTCACCATGTTGGCCAGGCTGGTCTCGAACTCCTGACCTCAGGTGATCCACCTGCCTCGGCCTTCCGAAGTGCTGGGATTACAGGCATGAGCCACTGCGCCCGGCCCTGACCTCATTATTTCTACCCACCCCCTCCCCCACCACTACCACCATCTTCATCTCCAGCCTCAGAGATGCAAACTCCTGGACCGCCTGCCCCTTTCCTCAGATAAACCAAGGTCGTAAGTTCAGGCTCCGCCTCCCCGCAGGGCCTCCCCAAGGTCACCCGCTTCTTTCCTCGCTCAGCTCCTTGGTGGCGTTGTCCGCGTGCCCCTCCACAGCGGGGCCGGCGCTCTAGGCTGCAGCGGGCCGTTCACACAGCCTCATCATCTCGCTGGTTTCCGGTGCTCGGCGGCTACTCTAGCCCTCAGCCGGGCCCTGGGACTCTATCCCCTAAGGCCGGTTCTCTATGGTCGACATCGCCCCTTTGTCCCGAATTTCCTCCGGGAGGACGCTCTGGTGGGATCCAAGCACTTCCCCCGCTGCGTCTGTGGTCGCTTTTAGGTGCAACTGGAGAAGGCACTGAAGCCCTACGAGATTCACACCGTCTTCGGTCTCCTGGGGTCGGCGCCGAGTGGGAGGATGGCGGAAGTAAGTATGAAGGTGCCCTTCCCTCCCGCCGCTGTTCTCTATGGTCTCTTCCTTCAGCGACGGGAAAGGGGGTCCTGACGCCTGCGCGGAACCGGGCTGGGCGCTCGTCGCGTAGTGGGTGGGGGCGCAGGGAGCGGGAGCCGCCGCCGCCGCCGCCGCCGCCGGAGCTAACCTCGGGGACCGAGATGCAGGTGGGACCGGAACCGGAACCCCCCTCTTCAAGTACCTTTTCCCTCTCCGCGACCCGGCCCTGGCGCCCGAGAGGATTCCTGGGTGGGGGTGGGCGTGGAGGGCCGGGGGCTGGAGAGGCACTCGGCCCCGGAGAGTGCAGCAGACAGGGCTGGTCCCGAGGTGGATGCGGCCCCGGAAAATGGGCGGCTGGGGGGTGTCCAGGGAGTAGGGTCGGATCGGAGTATATGGACCACCGGGCCCGGAGGGTCCGAGCCGAGAGCGGAGCCTGCACCCTCCACCTCCCGCCCTTCGGGAAATATCAGAACTGAGCCAGGAGGCAGGTGCACCGGGAAAATGTGTCTGAGTCCTGCTTGGCAGAAGAGAAACTGAGTCACCAGCTTAGGAGTCGCAGGGTCAGCGGGCCTGAAGGGGGCTGGGTCTGTCTGCGGTGCGGAGGATTGGGTGGGCCTGTGTGAGCCGAGGTGGCCGCTGGCTGGAGATTGGTTTGCACTTCTTGGCTGGGTTCCCCCGTGCTCCATGACTCCTGCATCTCCTGATTGTTTCTCGTTGGTTTGGAGTTGTCCCTGCGGTTGGAGCCATCTGAGCTTGTAGGGTCGAGGCCCAGGAGGAAGGGGAGGGTTCACCGACTTACAGCCTGGCTGTAGGTTTGAACAGGAGTCTGAGGTCGCTGAGGGTTTGGGGAGGCTTTCCTGAGCTGCTCTGGCCCCAGTCCTGGGGCTGTCACCTTCCAGTATTGCGTGGCGGGAGGAGCGCTAACAAGAGCCAAGGGTTGTAAATTCCACACCCAGCTCTGCCACTTTCTAGTTGTAAGACCTTGAGAGGGCTCCTCCTTTCTCTAATTTCTATTTTAGAAAATTGGAACAATAATATTCTTCTCCCACATGAAGATAGTAACAATGGCAGTCGTTCAGCGGATGCTTACTTTGCGTTCAGCGCTGACATACCCCATTCCATGTAATTCTCTCAACATTTCGAGGGGAGGGATCATTAGCTTTGTTTAACAGATAGAAAAACGGAGGCTCAGAGAGGACGTGGAATTTGTTCAAGATAACATCGCTCATAAGGTGGCTGGACTGGGTGCTCATAAGGTGGTTTGAGCCCTGGTCTGACTCAAGTCCATGGCCTTAACCAGAAGGCTAACCTGCCTTTAGGGCATACTCCCCAGTGGGAGAAGAGGAAGGTGAAAAATCCTAGGGCCCCAGCTCTCCCTGTGATGTTTTGTTTACGTGAGGCCAGCAAAGACTTGACCTGAGCCAACCCAGTTTCTCCTCTGGGGCCCCTGCGGCCTCTGGCCCCAGACTGAAGGGATACCAAAGAAGTGGGCTGTAGCTATTTCACATCTCCTTCACGCAGTGCGTGGGTGCTGGACTCTGGGGTCAGCTTTCAAGACAATTACTGTTTTGGTCCATCATGCATCCATCCTCATTAATGAATCGGCCCCCTCCAAAGAGTTGGACCCTAAGATGCGTGAGGCAGGCTCTCTAAGGTCTAGAATCCCAGCTCCTCTCTAGCCCCCTGCGAGCTGGGGCGGTGAGGTGCTATGGCTGAGGCTGGCCCAGCCGGGCCCTGGGGACAGGGACTATGAAGTGGGGAAAACAGTAGACTTGGAGTTCTGAAACTTTTCTGAGCTTCGGTTTCCTCATCTGTTCGAGAGGTCTTTGAAACCTCTCAGGGAAAGGTAAGATAACCAAGTGGGAGCCTCTAGAATGGCTCATGGGAAGTGTGACATGAATATTGGAGGATCCGATGTAGAGGGGGGGTGATCTGGAAAAGTTCCCTTTTTTAGGGGGAAGGTGCTCCAAAGCCCTCTACTGCTGGATCCAAAGCTAAGGAAAGTGGGGGCAAATGTGGCAGGCTCGGGGCAGGTTAGACGCTGGGGAGCCAGTTGGCTGGGGCCTGCAGGGTGCCAGGATCTGGGAGAGGGAAGGGAGGTGTTGGGCTCCCTTCCCCATTGCTCTCTGCGGAGTCTGAAGTAGGGTCGGACGTCTCTGGCTGGGGGTGGGATGCAGCCTCCGGTGCGCCCTCAGCAGTGACCCTCGTGTGTGCCTCTCTCTTCCTTTCGCAGCTGCTGCCGCCCACCCCTCGTCTTCTGGCTGCCTCCCTCTTTGTGCCCCACAGGCTCCCCCTCTCCACCTCCTGGGGCCCATCATGAATGGTGCCCCTTCCCCAGAGGACGGGGCCTCCCCCTCGTCTCCCCCGCTGCCCCCACCCCCGCCCCCTAGTTGGCGGGAGTTCTGTGAGTCCCACGCCCGGGCTGCGGCTCTGGACTTTGCCCGCCGTTTTCGCCTCTACCTGGCCTCCCACCCCCAATATGCGGGGCCCGGGGCCGAGGCTGCCTTCTCCCGCCGTTTTGCTGAGCTCTTCCTGCAGCACTTTGAAGCCGAGGTGGCCCGGGCCTCTGGCTCCCTGTCGCCACCCATCCTGGCTCCCCTGAGCCCTGGTGCGGAGATTTCGCCACATGACCTGTCCCTTGAGAGCTGCAGGGTGGGTGGGCCCCTGGCTGTGCTGGGCCCTTCTCGATCATCTGAGGACCTGGCCGGCCCCCTCCCTTCCTCAGTCTCTTCCTCCTCTACAACCTCCTCCAAGCCGAAGCTCAAGAAGCGCTTTTCCCTGCGTTCAGTGGGTCGCTCTGTCCGAGGCTCAGTCCGTGGCATCCTGCAGTGGCGGGGGACCGTTGACCCTCCCTCCTCCGCTGGGCCCCTGGAGACCTCGTCAGGCCCCCCAGTCTTAGGTGGAAACAGCAACTCCAACTCCTCTGGCGGGGCTGGGACCGTTGGTAGGGGACTGGTCAGTGATGGAACGTCCCCTGGGGAAAGATGGACTCACCGTTTTGAGAGGCTGAGACTCAGTCGGGGAGGGGGCGCCTTGAAGGATGGAGCAGGGATGGTGCAGAGGGAAGAGCTGCTGAGTTTCATGGGGGCTGAGGAGGCAGCCCCTGACCCAGCCGGAGTGGGCCGGGGAGGAGGGGTGGCTGGGCCTCCTTCAGGGGGAGGAGGGCAGCCTCAGTGGCAGAAGTGTCGCCTGCTGCTTCGAAGTGAAGGAGAAGGAGGAGGAGGAAGTCGCCTGGAGTTCTTTGTACCACCCAAGGTGAGGCCCCTTGGAGGGTGGGTGACTGAGAGACACCCAGATCTGTTTCTTTCTCCTGACTTAGGCCTCTCGGCCCCGACTCAGCATCCCCTGCTCTTCTATCACAGACGTCCGGACAACCACAGCCCTGGAGATGCCTGACCGGGAGAACACGTTTGTGGTTAAGGTAGGAATTCAACTTCCCAGCCGCCGGCAGTGGCCCCAGCTGAGGCGTCGTCTCATCTCTGTAGGTGGAAGGTCCATCCGAGTATATCATGGAGACAGTGGATGCCCAGCATGTGAAGGCCTGGGTGTCTGACATCCAAGAATGCCTGAGCCCAGGGTGAGAAGCCTGACTTCTGTCGCTAAGGGACATCCTCCCAGCACCATCTTCCCTGTCTCTGCAGACCCTGCCCTGCTACCAGTCCCCGCCCCATGACCCTCCCTCTGGCCCCTGGGACCTCATTCCTTACAAGGGAGAACACAGACAGCCTGGAGCTGTCCTGCCTGAATCACTCGGAGAGTCTACCCAGCCAGGACCTGCTGCTTGGACCCAGCGAGAGCAATGACCGCCTGTCGCAGGGTAAGGGTGGAGCCTTAGAGAGCTCGGAGCCTTGGGTTCTCAGCTTTGCCCTTTTTTTTTCCAGGGGCATATGGGGGCCTCTCAGACCGCCCCTCGGCATCCATCTCCCCCAGCTCTGCCTCCATTGCCGCCTCCCATTTTGACTCGATGGAACTGCTTCCCCCAGAGTTGCCCCCCCGCATCCCCATTGAAGAGGGACCCCCAACAGGGACAGTTCATCCCCTCTCAGCCCCCTACCCTCCCTTGGACACTCCGGAAACAGCCACAGGTACCGGAGGTGTGAGTGTGCATGTCTCCAGGCCCCGGTTTCCCTCCCTCTCTCCTTCCTGAAGGGTCCTTCCTGTTCCAGGGGGAGCCAGAGGGCGGTGAGGGGGACCAGCCCCTCTCAGGGTATCCTTGGTTCCACGGGATGCTCTCTCGGCTCAAGGCTGCACAGTTGGTGCTGACTGGCGGCACTGGCTCCCACGGTGTCTTCCTGGTGCGCCAGAGTGAGACAAGGCGGGGTGAATACGTCCTCACCTTCAACTTCCAGGGCAAGGCCAAGGTGAGCCACCCTGTGGGAAAGGCTCTGTTCTGCTCCTACCTCACCTCCCCCATCCCGCCCTCAGCACCTGCGTTTGTCGCTGAACGAGGAGGGTCAGTGCCGGGTCCAGCACCTGTGGTTCCAGTCCATTTTCGATATGCTCGAGCACTTCCGGGTGCACCCCATCCCTTTGGAGTCGGGAGGCTCCAGTGATGTTGTCCTTGTCAGCTATGTCCCATCCTCCCAGCGACAGCAGGGTGAGCAGAGCAGGTCTGCAGGGGAGGAGGTGCCCATCTGTCCCCACGTTGCCCCTCCCCCCAGGCCGGGAGCAGGCTGGGAGCCATGCGGGGGTGTGCGAGGGAGATGGATGCCACCCCGATGCCTCCTGCACCCTCATGCCCTTCGGAGCGAGTGACTGTGTGTAAGTGTGGTCCTCCTCTCACCACCGCCCATAATCAGTCTGTTTTCTTACCATTCCTATCCAGAACCGACCACCTCCCATGACCCACCCCAGCCCCCTGAACCCCCTTCATGGACAGATCCCCCACAGCCTGGGGCAGAAGAGGCGTCGAGGGCGCCAGAAGTGGCGGCAGCAGCAGCCGCAGCAGCCAAAGAGAGGCAAGAGAAAGAGAAAGCGGGCGGTGGAGGGGTCCCGGAAGAGCTGGTCCCCGTGGTTGAGCTGGTCCCCGTGGTTGAATTGGAAGAGGCCATAGCCCCAGGCTCAGAGGCCCAGGGCGCTGGGTCTGGTGGGGACGCGGGGGTGCCCCCAATGGTGCAGCTGCAGCAGTCACCACTAGGGGGTGATGGAGAGGAAGGGGGCCACCCCAGGGCCATTAACAACCAGTACTCCTTCGTGTGAGCCAACCCCACCCGCTCCACCCTTTTTAAACCCCCCAGCCCTGCTCGTGAGATTGGGCTGGGTAGGGACAGAGGAGGCCGAAATCCCTCCCCCATGCTTCCTGACCCTTGTTGGCCAAGGGCATCTTTGATGGTACAAGCAGAGGCTCGGGAGAGGCTCCCGTCACACACTACAGGTCCCCTCCCCAGGGCAGGGGATTTGGGCTCCATGAGCTCCTTGAGGGGCTCTTCTGGTCAGCCCCACCCTGGGGGCCATTTCCCCATTAACTACCCCCAGCCCGAGGCAGGGTGAGGGGGAAGGGCTGTCAGTTACATTAAGGTGGTTGTTGTTGTTGTTTTAAACAAAATGGAGAAGCATAAATAAATAAAAAGGTTTATCTCGGTTCTATCGTGATGGCTATGGCCATTGTTTGCTGTG